AAGAGTTTCAGAACCACTGTTCTAGGGCAATTTACCTGAGTTGGATTTTATTTACAATTCATTAAAGCTTATACACTATGAAGACATGTTAACTTGCATGTTTTAATCTAGAAGAGGTGCAAATCATTTCTATACACTAGAAATGATAATCTATGGTTTTATCATCTTGTAGAACACCAGCCAGCTTTGTATCCAACCTAATCTTACTCTAATGCTTTGTCAAAATGTTTAATCTCCACTTCCTCAAAATGCTTTTGAACCAGCTTTACCATATCATTGTTAATTTGCTGAAGAAATCTTGGATATGTGTTCATGATATATTTGTATGAGTGTCATGCTTTTTACTTTTTTAAGATTATACTTTGACAGACACTAACAACATATGTATATATGACGTATATATGTATATACATACTATACACACACATACACGTACATATTTCACAACGATGGCATACGGATTCTCTATTCTGAATCTAGCTCTTTCCACTTAATATACGTTGAATGCACTCTTTATTTTCTTCGTCATCTTGACTTTCTTCTGATGCAACGCCCTGAGTTTAACTCACAGATCTGTTAATAAGAAACCCATACATCCCACATATACGCATTTTCCCGTCTCTGGCTCACTAACAAAAAGCTTACCCTAGCCCCATCTTTAACCATAGGTTCCAAATACCCAGGCTGGAATTCAACACAGAAATAAGAAAGGATCCACAGACAACGTGACAAAAATCCGAGCAGTCACGTGACACTGCACGCCCCATAATTTTTTTCCGCCCGCTTCAAACATGGCGGTCAAGCCCTCGCAGCGCAGCAGAAGCCACGGGCTTCCTTCCGCGTAGGAACCTCCTTGCTGCCCTTGTCGGGCTCTTTTGTCTAAGACCACCTCAAGGCAAAGCCCGTGGGGCAGCTGGGTCTGGGGAAAACAGCCCGGGGCCGCGGGGGCCGAACGAGCACGGACCGGAAGTTCCGCAGCCGCGCCGTCCGGCGGAGCCGTTGGCTGCGGACGCCGGAAGTGGCCAGTCGGCAGGTCTGAGGCGGCGCTGTGTGTGTGAAGCGTACCTAGGGCGGGAGGCGACATGGAGACAGGGGCGGCCGAGCTGTATGACCAGGCCCTTTTGGGCATCCTGCAGCACGTGGGCAACGTCCAGGATTTCCTGCGCGTTCTCTTTGGCTTCCTCTACCGCAAGACAGACTTCTATCGCTTGCTGCGCCACCCATCGGACCGCATGGGCTTCCCGCCCGGGGCCGCGCAGGCCTTGGTGCTGCAGGTGAGGCGGGCGGGCCTGCGGTCTGGGGAGCCGAACTGATTGCTGGATTGGTGTTTGATTTTAGGTATTCAAAACCTTTGACCACATGGCCCGTCAGGATGATGAGAAGAGAAGGCAGGAACTTGAAGAGAAAATCAGAAGAAAGGAAGAGGAAGAGGCCAAGACTGTGTCAGCTGCTGCAGCTGAGAAGGAGCCAGTCCCAGTTCCAGTCCAGGAAATAGAGATTGACTCCACCACAGAATTGGATGGGCATCAGGAAGTAGAGAAAGTGCAGCCTCCAGGCCCTGTGAAGGAAATGGCCCATGGTTCACAGGAGGCAGAAGCTCCAGGAGCAGTTGCTGGTGCTGCTGAAGTCCCTAGGGAACCACCAATTCTTCCCAGGTGGGAATTTCTACTTTGCAGCTTCCTTCTTTTGACTGGGATCACATTTTTTATTCTTTCTCAGGATTCAGGAGCAGTTCCAGAAAAATCCCGACAGTTACAATGGTGCTGTCCGAGAGAACTACACCTGGTCACAGGACTATACTGACCTGGAGGTCAGGGTGCCAGTACCCAAGCACGTGGTGAAGGGAAAGCAGGTAATGGCCTTGGCGGGTAGGGGTGGGCGGCTGGAGAGATGATTTTCTTCTGCTGTGTCCCCAGGTCTCAGTGGCCCTTAGCAGCAGCTCCATTCGTGTGGCCATGCTGGAGGAAAATGGGGAGCGCGTCCTCATGGAAGGGAAGCTCACCCACAAGATCAACACTGAGAGTTCTCTCTGGAGTCTCGAGCCCGGGAAGTGCGTTTTGGTAAGTTTGGGCACCTGTGTGTAGGGCTCCCACTGACTCAGGTCTCTGTCCTGCTTGTCCCCAGGTGAACCTGAGCAAGGTGGGCGAGTATTGGTGGAACGCCATCCTGGAGGGAGAAGAGCCCATCGACATTGACAAGATCAACAAGGAGCGCTCCATGGCCACCGTGGATGAGGAGGAACAGGCGGTGTTGGACAGGCTTACCTTTGACTACCACCAGAAGCTGCAGGGCAAGCCACAGAGCCATGAGCTGGTACGAGCATGGCAGTCCTGGAGAGTCCACCCTCCCCTTTAATCTCTCTATTTTCTGTTTGTAGAAAGTCCATGAGATGCTGAAGAAGGGGTGGGATGCTGAAGGTTCTCCCTTCCGAGGCCAGCGATTCGACCCTGCCATGTTCAACATCTCCCCGGGGGCTGTGCAGTTTTAATGACCAGAAGGAAAGGAAACCCTCGCCGGTGGGGAGGCAGAGCCTTATCCTCGGCTGCCCTTCTTGGCTCCCTGCATTCCAGGGACTTGCTCGTCTTGTTTACCCCTAGCCATCCTTTCTTTCAAGGGTGAACCAGGCCTTCCACCCTGACCTTGCATCTCCAGACTGTTCCAGAGAAGGTGCGGGGCCAGCTGCTATGTGGTGGCCGCTGTGGCTGACACTGAGTGAAGGTGTTTGAAATGCAGGAGAGGATATCCCAGCAAATTGGGATCACATGCTTTTGTCTCCACAGCAACCAGCCACTGCAGGCAGCATGTCTTTCCTCCCCTGCTCTCTGCTTGCTGTTGTTTTGACGCTATTCTGCTTGCATGTCTTCTGGTTGGGATGTGGAGTTGTTGCTGGACTCTCAGGCGAAGCTGAAGTCATTGAAGTGTGTGAAGCTCTGTGCTTGCATGAGGGCAAGCAAGGAATGGCTGTGCCTGAGGCTGCTCTGGGAAACTCCTTGCCCCTTGACCTCTTTTGAGAGCATTCACGTGGTCTTCTTGCTCATCCCCTTATAAATGTGCTTTGCCTGCCTCAGCCTCATGGTCAGAGCAGTGGAGACTGGAGCCCTGTTTGCACGTTCTAGTTGTTCGGAGAAAGCCTAGGTTCTGGGCTCAGGTCCAGATGCAGCGGGGATTCTGTTCTCTGACTGTGGCGACCTTGCTTTGGTTCTTGTTGAAGTGAACCAAGCCCGGCCACCACGCATGGCATGCTGTGCTTGGCTCCCCATAAGACGTCCTCTTTGGGTGCACGGTGTCAAAGTGTGGGCAGGAGTGGAGAGCTGGTGCCCTCAGGAGGAGACCACAGCATGTCCATCAGCTCAGCAGAGCTCGACAGCCACAAGTCCTGAGAAGCTTTGACCTTGAAGGGCTTCTGGGAGAGGAGGAATTTCTGCATGGGGCGTGAAGGCACACTGTCCCACCACAACTGAACCAGAAGAGAGTGAAGACTCCCCTCTTCCCATCCTCTGTGCCAGGTGCCAGACTGTGCTCCTTGGAACTTATGGCCCAATCTTACCTGTTCTCCAGGGACTGGTCACTGCCTCAGGACCCCCAAGCCTATGCCCTGAGCCATGGCTGCTGACTGACTCCAGCCAAGGTGCAAAGACGAGATTATGAGACAGGTCCTCAGGCCTGTGTTCCAAGTACTCACAGGGGCTCTGGGTGCCCATCGCCGGGAGTATGGTTCAGCTGCCACCGGCACTGTCCATTTGCCTGTCTGTCAAGCTCAGAGCATGGATAAGCCACACAGCAGGGCAGTGCACCCTGGCACCATGCACGGCCAGCAAGAATCAAGGCCCGCAGATGCTAAGAGGGCCTATTGTCAGGGGAAGGTCCCCGCTCCTGCACACTCTCTATGGATACTTGGGTTGTGGGGGCTCTCTTGGAGAGTAAGTTTGTGGTTTGTTTCTGGTTTACAGTGGTGGCTGACACCCCTTGTAAGAAAGCATTCCTGGGAAGTCTTCTGTGGGTCCAAACATGTTGCTCCGATCATCACAGGAGAGCAAAAGGCCCTAGATACCCCCTTTGGAATGTGAGAGTCTTGTTGTCTGATATTTGCCACTGAGCTGGTGAAGCCCCTCTAAAGAGATCTCGACCCTGGGGAGCAGAATTCTTGTCATCTATGAGGGGTCCTGAGAAAGACTTGTCATTTTTTTTCCTGGAGTTCTTCCCATTGAGGTCCTAGGATTTGCACACCACTGTCCCACAAGAGCTTTCCTGCCTAATGAAAGGAGGTCTTGTGGTGTGTGTCTCCTCTCTTCTCTATAGTTCCCGAGTTGGCCCCCATTGCAGCCCCCACCCTGTGGGTAGTCTTCCAGAAGTGATGCAGTGGTGTGAGATGCCCTACACCTTGTTATTTGGGAGACTTTGAGAGTCATTCACTTCCATGGTGACTAGTGTTTGTTTTGCCTGATTTTATATTCTGTGTTGCATTTCTCCCCACTCCCTGCCCTGCTTTAATAAACAGCAAACCAATATCTAGGAAGAATGACTGAGGGATAGTATTGGGTATTGGCCCCATGGCAGGAACAGCCACTTGCATCTGGTCCCGGTGCCACACTGCGGTGCTTGGTGTGGTTGTGGAGCCTGTCCCTGCGCGCCTTGCTCCCGTTGAGCCACGCTGTCTGGTGGGTGATTCTCTGCCCTGAGCCACCACCCTGGACTGGCCCAGTCTCCAGAGCTGGCACACCCTGCCTGTTTTCTCTTTTTAGACACAACAGCCGCAGTTTGGCCAGCCACTAAGTCCCACCAGCTGAGGTCCGAGGAAAGCGGGGTGACTCATTTCCCTTGTCCAGGGCCCGAGGAGAGTGAGGTGTCCAGCCTGCAAAGCTATTCCAGCTCCTTGGTGTTGGTTTGCAATAAATTGGTATTTAAGCAGTTCTGGGTCTGCGTGTGACATTTGCTGCTGAGACAGTTCTGTCTGTGCATGGTCATTATTGTTGCATTCTAGCCTTGAGGTCCCAGGCCAACGTACACAGCAAACACCAGCATGGGGAATTCTTAGGGGTTGTTTCCCATCTGGTCTGAATGCACTGGGCAAGATCTCAATACAGCTTTAGAAATCCTGTAAGATTTTGACCAGTGGGGAGAAAAAGAATGTAGCTATAGATCTTACATCCTTTCAAACAGGTTCTGGAATTCTGTAGTTACTGGAAAGCTTAGGGTGAGTGCAGAGTTGGGAATGATTCCACTGAAGGGCCACCTTTGCCCACCAGGCTCCAAGGCCCTCCTTGGTCTCCAGGTGCATACCTGCTGTTAACTTTGCTGAGCCCTCGCAATGGGCTTCCTCCAGGACATAACGCCGTGTCTGACACAGAAGTCTCCCAGGTGGCTGGCCACCTGCTTCTTCCTCAGTCAGATCTTTGACTCTCCTTCTCTGTGCCCACCCCATCTCCAGCCTCCTCTGACCCTGCTCACCCCTGGGGACAGGACCTAGGGGTGTGAGAAGTACTTGGCTGAATAAAGACTGTTTCAAAGGCAATCCTTAGAATTGCCTAGCATACTCCCAGGGCCAGAAATAACCCGCCAGAAAGGAGAGGCGTATTTGCCCCTGAAGAGTGCAGGAGGGAGAACAGTTGAGAAGTGTTTTGTGTGGAAATGTGTCCAAGAGGCGTCAGCTGCTGCACAGAGAACTCACTGCCCAGAACACTGCGCTTGGGGAACAGACCTCACCCCCACCTCAAATCTGCTCTCCACTGGGCCTGTTGGCAGCCAGCTCAGCTGGGGAAGGGACAGCATGACTCGCTTTGTCGATGAAAAGCACGAAGTTGTCAGCACAGAACCTGGCCAGTCCTTGAGAAACTCCCTCCTTGGTGGTCAGAGGTCAAGCAGCCCATGTGGCCCACGGTCCTGAAGAACTGGGCTATGTCCCTGAGGCTCCTCTCTACCGTCTGACTGTGGGGTCTGGGGAACAGGCATTTAAACCAGGCTGCTGCCCTGGGGAGTGCCCACTGGACGCCAGGGTGCCCCATAGGGACAGGGTCACAAAGCCCTGGGGCTTCCCCTGCCAGTCCTGGTGAGGACAGTGTGGTCACTATCTCAGAGAGACGAAAAATGAATATTCTGTCATTTCAGACTAAACTACTCACCCAGCTCACACTAATATGGATTTGTTAATTTTACCTTTTTTTTTCTTTCCAACTTTAGGTTCAAGGGTTGTTACATGGGTAAATTGGATCATAGGGGTTTGGTGTACAGATAATTTTGTCACCCAGGTAATCAGCATGATACCTGATATGTAGTTTTTCAGTCCTCACCTTCCTCCCACTCGGTTTTATTTTTTAGTACTGAAAGTTTAACAGATTGGTCTTACCTCAGAGGGAGGGAAGAAACCCCCCCATCGCTGGGCTCCTTGGTGTGACAGGGGTCTGGTAGGGGTTTTCAATCCCACCACCCATTCCTCCACACCAAATGCCTGAAGTCCCCACTTTGCACAGGGAGACAGCATCGTGCCAGGGAAGAGAGGTCAGGCCCGGCTACCCCTCACAACTTCCTGCTTCCCCCTCAGAGGGTGATGGGGAGACCAGAGCCCATGGCAGGATGAACTGTCACTGAACCCAGCTGGCACAGGTCTGCCAGAACACTCTGGGGGTATGCGCTGGGCTTTCTGGGTAAACCCCTGGCAAGCTGGCGTTTGCTGTCTTCTCAGTGCTGATGGAGATAGGCACACATGGGGTGTGGGAATGTGGCCACCCTCAGGCAGGTTCACGAGGGTACTGTCAGGCGCTCAGGTGTATGCCGCCTCCTGTCAGGCAGGGCTGAGGCTATTCTCCCTGGAGAAGGACAGCTTAGGAAACACTTGCAGGAAAGCTGCCTGGACCTGGGAGGTGACCCTGGCCAGCCTCCCTGCTGCCTCTCTCAGTCCTAGGCCTTCTTCCCCAGAGCTGGTCAGGGCCTGAGGGACTTTGTAGTCTAACCCCTCATTGTGCTACAATCACAGGAGTAAGTAACACTCCCAAGGCCATGTGGCTGGTGACTCGGGGGGCCCAGGTCCAGGATCCTGCCCCATCTGCAGGCCAGTGGTTCCTTGTCTCCTATTTGCTTCTTGGAGCAGCCTCCTCATAAGCCAACAGCTCCTTCACCTGAGCCCAGTCACTTTGCGCTCCTCCCCAGAACCAAAGAGCAAGACCATCTGCCCCAGGTACAGTCCTGGCCATGCCACACTCTCTGTGGCATCATGACCAAGGTGAGTGGCAGATACTGAAATCATCCAGGGCCACTGCAGGCCCCATTCCCAGTGGACTGTTCATCAAGGGACCCTGTCTCAGGCCATCTCAGCCAACCTTGTTGCCCAGCACAGGTCTGGCACATTGGAGATGATCTGTGTTGGATGGGGAAGGCAGAGGGAGGATCCTCCAGCATTGATCACCCATCAAAACCCTCAACAACCCAGACATTGCCGCTGCACTGACCCCATGCTATGAGGAGGTCACTCAGGCTGTTAGGAGCCTGCTGACTCAGGCATTGGGCTGGGGCCCTGCCTGCCTTGTCTGCCTGCCAGCGGAGCACTGCCCCAAGCCCTTCTTACTGCAGAGACAGGCTCTTGCCTCCCAGTGTGCACTTTGTGCAAGACACAGGCAGGTAAGGGTCTACCAGAGGACAGGAAGTGTTGTTGGGGCACTGTGGGGTTTGGAGGAGGCCCCTCTAGCAGGGAAAGCGAGCCCTAACCTCTGCTGGACTAGGGAGTTTAGGAAGCTGCTCTGGTTCAGGGAACTGGGGATCCAGATAACTGGGGATCAAGGCCATCTTGTGACCCCAGTGGTGGTCCCTAGTGGGACTGCTGAGCTCCAGCCTGAGAGTTCATGAACTCAACAGTGATTGCTTGTGGGTACTAATGACCCAGTGTGTGGAGACCTCATTTACCAGGTGTGCCTAGCCTGCAGGCAAATCCCAAGGCAGTGACCCTTAGGGAAGAGACAGCGTTTGGGGTCATCAAAGGCTGGGAAACCCAGGTACCTGTCAGGGAATGGGCTACAGACTGGAGCTAAGCCTTAAGGTGGGGAAGATTCCAGCACCCCTGAGTGACCACCTCTTTTGGTAATGCAAAGAAGGGATTTTGTGACTCCAGGGTGACATTTCTAAGCTTGGCATCATGCAGGGTGGGCTTGGGCTCAATATGGGTGACTGTTAGTCTAGGGCTGTCTCAATGAGGCTGTCCAGGCAGAAAGGCTTACACACCTGGCAGGCAGAGGGTCTAGAGAGGAAGGGGCAACAGGCCTAAGGAGGGGACAGCCAGGCAAGGAGGTAGAATAGGCCTTGTCTGGACAGTGGTCACCTGTTAGGTCCACAGCTTGTCCTCCCTGGCCTGACCAGCCAGGTGAGGAGAGATCCAAACCATCCACCTGAAAGCATTCAGGGTGCCTGATGACAAGACCCCAGCCACTGTGGGCTCTCATGTCCTGGTAGGAAGGTATACCTAAAGCAGGTGGACCTGGTAGTGGTGGACGCTGTCTGCCTCCCCGGGGCTTGTCTGTTTATGCCAGACCGTTTTCCCATTTGCTTCCACCTCCAGCTCAGAGAGGAATCACCTTCACACCTCTGCTAAAACTAACCCAGCTCTGCACCCACCATTCCCCACTGTGCAACACCTGCTACTGGAGAACCCTGCCCCCTCAAATACACGTCATCCTCAGGGCCCTGCGATGTGCTGTGGTCTCCCTGCCACCATTCAAGGGGCCACAGCCAGGTCCAGCCTGTCTTCCCTGGCACCAGGCTCTATGCAGTGGGGGAAACTCGGGCACCCCTAAACTATTCTCCAGTGTTCTCACCAGAGGTGGTCAGCCATGTGATGGCAAGAGTCACTTCTTAAGCTTTTGCTATCCCCAGAAACTTAAAGCAACACCAACCACACCCAAAAGTCAAGTGATATCCAGACAGCAACAGTAGAGCATTAACTGAGTGCAGGGCCGTGGTGACTCCTCGACACTCCAGGCTCTCCTGCTGGTAACCTCCCATTGGCAGAGCCAGGCACTCAGCAAAGCCCTGGACAGTCAGCAGCCTCCTGAACAGGCTCTGCTGTCCCCACTCACGACTTCAGAGCAGCTAGGACTCCTGTGACCACCCCTGTCCCCTGTTCCCCCCCACCCCGCCCCGCCCCGCCAACTGCCTCATCTCTGTCCCAAGATAACTGCTCTCCAGAATTTTCCATGATATGGTCATTTTAAAAGTTTTTTTTTTTTTTGAGACAGAGTTTTTCCTGTGTTGCCCAGACTGGACTCAAACCTCTGGGCTCAAGTGATCCTCCTGCTTCAGCCTCCCAAGTAGCTGGGACTGTAAGTGTGCACCACTGTGCCTGGCTTGATGGTGTCATTTTTCACTGTACGTGTATTTGTAAACCGTATAAATCAGTATCTTTGTGAGTTGCTTTTCTTTCTCCCTTACC